ATGGGTAAACCTGAAATAAGAGCGAATTTTGGTCGATGGAATCAGCTCAGTATTGGATGCGTTGAGCTCGAGAGACCCACTAAACACCCAGGCGGCTGGGTATTTGATCCTGGAATTCACTCTTGCCGTTTGTTGATGATTTCTTGAATAATTAACGTCAGAACGGAATCCGAATCCAGGGCCTCAGTTTCCTCTTCCAAAAAATGGGGACTGTAATGCCTTCAAGCGCTAGGCTGTCATGAGGCTGGGGCACAGGACAGGAACTGAGGTCATCTGCTGCGGTCTGCAGCTCAGGAGAGGAACGGAGGCTGCGCTCACGGCAGGCAGTGTCTGTCTGTCCGTCTCCCCCATCCCCCAGCTTCTGGCCGCGGTGGAGGAGCGGGAGGGAAGACTGGATCGTCACCCTGTCTTCCCCCTCTCTGAGCTGGTTTCCTCCTCGGGGGCTGCCCAGGCCAGACTGCTGATAGAAACCAGCTGCGAGAGGCGCGGAGGCTCGGCACACGCCCAGGCCCCTCCTCGGCGCCGGCGGACCCCGATGGCGGGGCGAGGAGCGCCTTGGCTCCCCTCCCCTCTTCCGCAGCCGGGCCTGGGGCCCTGGCACGTCCGGCGCGCCTGATGCTTTCCAGATGTGGGCTTGGTTTCCCTCCTTTATCTGGCCCCGTTGAGCCCGCAAGGGGAGGGGGGAGGGGAGCTAGGGTCCGAGACCCAAATCTCCACCAGGGACTCGGGTCGGGGTCCCCTCCCCGCCCGTCTCCCTTCCCTGTCCAGGCGGTGAAAACCGAGTTAGGGTGGGCCGACTGCAGTAAAGATGCTCCTCCCCACCTCCACCTCTTCCTAGGGCTCCCGCCTTCTCCAGGTCCAGAAAGAACCCCAAGCCCCGTCCATCGGGACACGCCCCCAGGTACACCGAGGGGCACGCCCCCTTAGAAACCCCGCCCCGGACCCCTCCCCTTCGGTCGCGCCTCTGCAGGCCCCGCCTCCGTCGTCGGGTCCCCACTGGAAGGCGCCCTCTGTGCATCTCTTTGTCTCTCTGGCCGCCTCTGCCTCCATCTCTGTGTGTCTGCGTCTTCGTCCCTGTCTCTGAGTTTCGGCTTGGGTGTCTCTCTCCTACCCCGGTCTCTCTGTGTCCTGTCTGTCTCTGCCTCTCCTGTCCCTCTCTCCGCAGCGCCCTCCCCGTCTCTGTCTCTCTGAGTCCCTAGCTCGCTCCTTCTCTAAATCTGTGTCCCTATAGCCCCCTGCGTCTCTCTGACTCTCCCTGCATCTCCCTCCCCTGTCTGTGAATTTCTCTGTGTCCATCTTCTGTCCTCTCCCTCCGGTCCCTGGCTCCCTGCCGTGCTTCCTCTGGTCCCGAGTCTCCCCTTCATCTCCCGCCTGGCCCTCCTCCCTGTGGCCACCTCCTCCCTGCGGCCTCTCGGGGCAGGGTGGGCGCCTGGGCGTGCTGCGCGCGCCCTCATGTGGCCGGCAGACGCTGCGTGTGAGCGCCAAAAGGGGAGTGCTGGGGAGCGGGGGACGCTGGTGTTCGCGGTGACACTGGGAAATGGCGTGTGACACCTGGAGGCTGTGTGAGTGTGTACTGCCGGGAGACGGCGTGAGACATCTGGAGAGTGTGTGAGTGTGTACTGCCGTGATGGTGTGTGACTCCAGGAGATCTGTGAGTGTGTACTGCTGTGAGATGGTGTACGACGCCAGGAAACTGTGTGAGTGTCGACTGCCGTGAGATGGTGTGCAGTGCCAGGACCAGGACACCATGAGTGTGTACTGCCATGATGGTGTACTGGTGAGATGGTGTGTGGTGCTGGGAGTCTGTGTGTGACTGATTGATATGAGATTATGTGCGACAAGGAGAGACTGAGTGGGACTGCATATGTCAGAGATGACATGTCGCTGACTGTGTGTGACACTGAGATTACTGGTGATGCTGAGAGATTGTGGGTGACTGTGTGTGCTGATGAAAGGTTATGTGTGATCGGGTGTGGGAGAGACACTCTTTGGGGCTCTGTATGGGACATTGAGAGACCGTATGTGGGAGTGAGAGACCGTGTGTGACGGTGCGTGTGAGGGGGCAGTGTGTGTGGCTGTGTGCAACATGGTGAGCATACGGTGCTGTGTGTGTCACACAAGTAGATTCTGTGTGAGAGAGAGTGAGACTGATGACTGATGTACACTGAGAGGTGGTGTGGGCAGGTGTCATGAGAGGCACATAGGGGGCCTGGGTGGGACAGACACAGTGAGTGTCAGTCTGTGTTGGCCACTCTGTGTATGGCTTGTGAAAAAGTGCGTGATCCGGGCACATTGCTGTAATCCCAGCACTTTGGGTGGCTGAGGCGGGAGGATCCCTTGAGGCCAGGAGTTTGAGATCAGCCTGGGCAACATAGGGAGACCCCTCCCCCCACCCCCGCCGTCTCTACCAAAATAAAAATAAAAGAAATTAACCAGGTGCGGTTATGTACCTCTGTGGTCCCAGCTACTGGGAGGCTGAGGTTGGAGGATCGCTTGAGCCTGGGAAGTGGAGGCTGCAGTGAGCTAAGATCGCGCCACTGCACTCCAGCCTGGGTGACAGAGAGAGAGACCTTGTCTCAAAAAACAAAACAAAACTGCGTGACTATGTGTGACACTGAGCTGGTGAGAGATGGCAGCGTTGTGACAGTGCATGCGAGAGTTTGCGGCTGTGCAGGGCACTCGGAAGCGAGAGCGTGAGGGAGGCCTTGTGTGTAGAAGGCAAGAGATGATGGAGAGGTGGGAGTGAGTGTGTGAAACGCTGCGAGCTTGTGTGGGACTCTGTGAGACACTGAGCCATCGTGGGTAGCTAGGTATGACACCAGGAGATGGGTTGCGTGCGTGTGTGTGACAGGGACAGACTGTGTATGGAGGGAATGTGTCAGATGCGTGTGACACCAGGAGACTGTGAGAGAATGTATGTGACCTTCCATGGTTGTCACTGGACAGGCGACTGGGTGTTACTATGAAATACTATAAAACAGTGTGTACTTGACAGGTTGTATTGGGTAATTGCATGCCACCGTGAGACACAGAAAGTGTGAGACTGGGACAGGGTGTGAGATTGAGAGAGTTTAAATGGCATGCAAGGCCAGGCGCGGTGGCTCACGCCTGTAATCCCAGCACTTTGGGAGGCCGAGGCGGGTGGATGACCTGAGGTCAGGAGTTCAAGACCAGCCTGGCCAACATTGTGAGACCCTGTCTCTACGAAAAATACAAAAATCAGACGGGCGTGGTGTCAGGCACCTGTAATCCCAGCTACTCAGGAGGCTGAGGCAGGAGAATGGCTTGAACCCAGGAGGCGGAGGTTGCAGTGAGCTGAGATTGGGCCACTGCACTCCAGCCTGGGCAACACAGCGAGACTTCATCTCAAAAAAAAAAAAAAAAAAAGGCATGCAAATGTGTGTGACATTTGGAGACATTATGTGTGACACTGTGGTACATTTGGTGCTCTGAGATAATTTATCTGACTGTGTAGCGCTTGGAGCTGCCATTGGTGGCGGCTGTGTGTGGCATTTGGGGCAACCGTGTGAGGTTGTGTTGAGCAAGGTCATTCGTGAGGTTGTGTGGTGCTACCGTGTGACAGGGCAAGATAGTTTTTGTCTGTGTGAGGGACAGTGAGCATGAGGCTGGAGGGGGGTGGTGACACCGAGGTGGCGAGTGTGGCTGAGTGAGCGGCTCTGTGGGACACACTGGAGAGGTTTGTTGTGACTGTGGATTAAATGTAGCGAGGGACCCAGACGTATCCTAACCTACCCCCACAGCCCCCACTCCCGCGCGTCTTTTAACCCCTTCCCCGCCGCAACCATGTCCAACAACATGGCCAAGATTGCCGAGGCCCGCAAGACGGTGGAACAGCTGAAGCTGGAGGTGAACATCGACCGCATGAAGGTGCTGGGTCGGGGTGGGGAATAGGGCGGGGGGGGCGGTGACATCTCCACCCGGGTGCTCGCAGGTGTCGCAGGCAGCAGCGGAACTCCTGGCTTTCTGCGAGACGCATGCCAAAGATGACCCGCTGGTGACGCCAGTACCCGCCGCGGAGAACCCCTTCCGCGACAAGCGCCTCTTTTGTGTTCTGCTCTGAGCCCTCCGGACAGCTTACCCTCCCCTGCCAAAGTATGGATCCAATAAACTTGGTAACTGTGGTGGTGCCTGTGCTTTCAGGGAGACTGAGGCACGCACAGAGCTTGGGGCCACCGTAGGGGAAGCTGTGTCCGTTCTCATTCCTTCTGAGTGTGT